CAAGGAGGCAGGGCTTTTCATTTCTTATCTGCCTGCCTGTATATATGGAGGCCTGATTTTCTTCCTTAAACTCCTTGGTTTCTTAGACCTACTATGTTCTTTTAAAGCTTTGATGTCATCAAACAGTCAGGTGGCTAATAATAAGGTCATGGCCTTTGTAATCATCTGGCCCTAGGATCTAACATAATTTCTGCCAATAATTAGTGATGTGACCTAACCTTGAGAAGTTTTCATAACTCATTTAAATTTCTGGGAATAATACCCACCTTGCAGGAAACTTTAAGAATTAAATAATGTGTAAAAAGCTTAGTGCCTGACACATAGTACTTCTAATAATAATAGCTAATGATAGCCAACACTAATACAGTACTTACCATCTGCCAAGCAGAATATTAAGCACTTTACATGAAGTACATCTTTTTTTTTTCCCCCCGAGACAGAGTCTCACTCTGTTGCCCAGGCTGGAGTGCTGTGGCACGAGCTGGGCTCACTGCAACCTCTGCATCCTGAGTTCAAGCGATTCTCCTGCCTCAGCCTCCTGGTTAGCTGGGATTACAGGCACGTGCCACCACGCCCAGCTAATTTTTGTATTTTTAGTAGGGATGGGGTCTCATCATGTTGGCTAGGCTGGTCTCGAACTCATGACCTCAGGTGATCCGTCCGCCTCAGCCTCCTAAAGTGATGGGATTACAGGCATGAGCTACTGTGCCCGGCCTGAAGTACATCTTTTAATGCTCTCAAGAACCCTATGAAGTACATGCCGTTATTTTTCTGTTTTTATAAATGAGGAAACAGGCTCTAGAGCTGAGCTTTTAGCCATTTTGCTATATTGTCTCTCCATACATAGGATATTTATGGAATATTAGATAACAGTGATACATCCCACCTTCAGAGGTGCTAGAATGTGGAAAATGTGTTTATTAGAAATGATGAAATTGACATTTCATATACTAGAACGTGTTTGGTGTTGGTCATCTTTTACACCACACTCAGCATCAGAAGGGTTTTTTTTTTTTTTTTTTTGATAGAGAATCTCGCTCTGTCGCCCAGGCAGGAATGCAGTGGCTCGATCTCAGCTCACTGCAACCTCCACCTCCTGGGTTCAAGCAATTCTCCTGTCTCAGCCTCCCAAGTAGCTGGGACTACAGGTGTGCGCCACCACACGCGGTGAATTTTTGTATTTTTAGTAGAGATGGGGTTTCACCATATTGGCCAGGCTGATCTCGAACTCCTGACTTTGTGATCTGCCCACCTTGGCCTCCCAAAGTGCTGGGTTTACAGACGTGAGCCACTGCGCCTGGCCAGAAGGATGGTACTTTTAAAATTAGTTTGGTGATATTAGACAGGATGTTTTGGATTGAGAAAAAGGGATCAGCCAGAAGACTTACAGTAATGCACAGACATGAAATAATGTCTGAAATAGTGGTGATAGTAAGACAGGGAAAGAACTAAAGACTTCATTGGGTTTTTTTGTTTGTTTTTGTTTTGAGACAGGGTCTCACTTTGTCACCCAGACTGGAGTGCAGTGGTGTGATCTCAGCTCACTGCAACCTTCACCTCCCAGGTTCAGGCGATTCTCCCACCTCAGCCTCCTGAGTAGCTGGGACTACAGGTGTGCGCCACCACACCCGGCCAATTTTTGTATTTTTTGGTAGAGATGCAGTTTCACCACGTTGGCCAGGCTGGTCTTGAACTCCTGACCTCAAGTGATACGCTTGCCTTGGCCTCCCAAAGTGCTGGGATTACAGGCATGAGCCACTGTACCCGGCCCTTCATTGGTTTTTAAAAGTTTAAATGTAATACATATAATGGCAAAAAATTCAAACAGTAAGCAAGGCTACATATTATAGTATATATACATAACAGTACAGAGTAGGGATACAAGAATATGTATTATGATAAAAAATATATGTTGCATATATTATATATGTTAACCCATGATACATCCCACCTTCTAACTTTCCACATTCTAACACCTCTGAAAGTGGGATGTATCACTGTTATCTAATATTCCATAAATACTCTACATATGGAGAGACAATACAACAAAACAGTTAAAAGCTCAGCTCCAGAGCCTGTTTCCTCATTTGTAAAAACAGAATAATAACAGTATGTACTTCATAGGTACATAGGTACTTGATAGGTATTTAATGCTTCTTGAGAGCATTAAGAGATGTATTTCATGGAAAGTGTTTAATATTCTGCCTGGCAGTAAAGACTAAATTTTCTTCCCACTCCAGATCTTGATTCCTCTCCTTAGAGACAGCAGCTGTTACTGGTTTCTTTTATGATGTCTCTGTTGAGATATTTTGATAGAAAAAGCAGTAAAAAATGGAAACTGGCACATTTCTAGATTTTATTGACTTTCTTAAGAACTTTGACAGATCTGAAATTTTACCCCATTTGTAAGCTAACAAGTTAACCTGCCTCAGTTTCATGGATGCTGGCAGGAGGCAGCATCCTGGGTCAGTAGGCAGCATGAACTTCATGTCAGTTCCCTTTGACATTCATATCTCACGGTAAGGGAGGAGACCACCCCTCATATTGTCTTATGCCCAATTTCTGCCTCCAAAAAAAGAAGAAGTAAAAACTAAAAGGCAGAAATGAAATCCACAAGCAGATAGCCCGGTGCCACACCCTGGGCCTGGTAAAGATCAACCCCTGACCTAATTGGTTATTTATAGATTACAGACATTGTATAGAAAAGCACTGTGAAAATCCCTGTCCTGTTCTGTTCCATTCTACCCCCTGCTTGCTCAATCGATCACGACCCTCCCAAACAGACCCCCTTAGAGTTGTGAGCCCCTAAAAGGGACAGGAATTGCTCACTTGGGGAGCTCGGTTGTTGGAGACAAGAGTCTTGCCGAAGCTCCCGGCTGAATAAAGCCCTTCCTTCTCAGTGTCTGAGGGGTTTTGTCTGTGGCTTGTCCTGCTACAATGGGAGTGACATGGAACAGCCTAGGTGAGTGCTGTGCATCACTGCTAAGGGACCTTGAGCTTGGGAAACCCTGTCTGTAAGAAAACTCACTCAACTTTTGCCCCAGGAGAAGGTATTTTATACAAAAATAATAGAAAAGATGGTCTTAAACAAAAGCTGTTCAGTGCTGCTGCTCACCAAATGCACAAACCTAAGACCCATGGAAATCTTTCTACCAGCCTATTTCTTCCTCCTTCCCCACTTTCTTTAACTAAAAGAGAAATTTATGAATTAATTTCAGTGGAGAAGTAGATGGTTTTTTAACCATCAAATACATTATAATTTTACTAGAAAAAGTATAAGCATTATACATATGGATATAAAGAAAAAATAATTATGTGCAAATGCAAGAATATTGGCAGTATGTTGTGTTTGACAGTAACTCTTTGATAAAGTCAACTAACAGCACAATTTTTTAAAAATAGGTGTAGTTTTAAAATGCAGTTGTTTGGATCTTTTTTTTTTTTTTTTTTTTAGTTATTAAATGTTTTATCCTTGTGTCAGTTAAGCAGGTGATAATGCTTTACAGGTTATATAGTACTTTCAGAGAAACTTTACTTAAATCTCAAAATAGTCCAATAAGAAGATAACCCTGTTTTATAGGTACAGAAATTGAGGCTTAAAAAAAAATTAAGTGAGTTGTTCTAGGTCAGATGTTAGTAAGTGGCAGAATGGTAATCTAAACCCAAGGCCTCAACAACTACAAAAAATCTGAAAGTCTGTTTTTTTCCTAGAGTTTAGCTACTTTATCCTGACCCTTCTCAATCAGTAGTCTGTCTTCAACGATTTGGACTTCAAACCACTTTTAGAAATATGTCTGTGAACTCATGTGCGTATCCAGAGCTTTACAAGTCAGCAAGAGAATGCCTCAGAATAGATTTTCCAATATGTAGCAACATAAGCCTAAAGAATAATTTTCAAGATTATCTCTATATTTTTATTTTAAGTAAAAGTACATGACAGATCCTGGATTAATGAGAAAGGGATCAAATATTAATCCAAAATGGAAGCTATTTTAATTTAGACATTTGGTGGTATTTAATTTGATATACAAGGAGGTTAGAAGGAGAAATAGGTTTTACAATAGAGATAAGTTTTTCTTATACCTGCTGAGTGTTTTATTTTAAGTAGGATTTTTTTGGCCAGTTAATCCATGCTAATAGGAAATTTGGAAAATAGAGAAAAATATAAAAAATGTAAAATAAGAGTCCCTTATTTCATTAACATCGTAATAAGAGATAAGCACTTTTAATTATTTATGGCCTTCTAGTCTTTTAATCAGTGTCTGTATTTAATGTAATTGGGATGATAATTTATGCATTTTTGTTTTTTTTGTTTTGTTTAACCCTGATTCCAGTTTCTACATGATTATTTTTACGACATATTTTTGTTAGCTACATAACGTTCTAGTGTCAGAATTATTAGTATTTAGTTAAAACCTGCTCAGATTGGGTTTTTAGGTTGTGTTTTTGCTGCAATAAACATAATAGGAACAACATGTTTTCATGTAAAGCTTTATCCTCATTTTGTACTGCAGGAAAAATACCTAGGTTAGAATTACTAAATTAAAAAATGGACACTTGGGGCCAGGCGCAGTGGCTTACGCCTGTAATTCCACCACTTTGGGGAGCTGAGGCGGGCAGATCACTTGACATCGAGAGTTCAAGACCAGCCTGACCAACATGGAGAAACCCCGTCTCTACTAAAAATACAAAAAATTATCCAGACGTAGTGGCACATGCCTGTAATCTCAGCTACTTGGGAGGCTGAGGTAGGAGAATCGCTTGAACCCGGGAGGCAGAGGTTGTGGTGAGCCGAGATCATGCCATTGAACTCCAGCCTGGGCAACAAGAGCGAAACTCCGTCTCCAAAAAAAAAAAAAGACACTTATTTAGGCTTTCCATATATCATGGTAATTTGCTTTCTAAAAGGCTATATGAATTTTTAAGTGTGCTTGTTTCTCTATATGCTCAACAGAATGGAATGCTATCTTAAAAGAAAAAAGATACTTGGTAGTTTGATAACTAGTAATGTTATTTTAAGTTGTATGTTTTTAGTTACTAGTAAGCAGTTTGAATTCTGTGAAACTTTTGTTCATGATCTTTACTCATTTTTTAAGTGCATTTATGATCTCTTCAGGCTATTAGCCTCTTGTCATCAAATGTGTGTAAGATTTAAGACTCATCACTGTCAAGTTAATGGATGAGTTCTCAGAGGCAAAGGCTTTATAGAGAAAAGAAGATAGGAGTGTGAACTGAGCCCTGAGGACAGCCTGCAAGGAGTGGATAAAAAGCCAATAAACAGAAAATGTTAGTGTTCAGAAATTAGGAGAAGACTGAATACTTTCCCTACTCTTAAAATTAATCCTTTTATTATAAGTATACAGTCTTTTCTCTCAGAATTTAGTTAAGTAACTCACTGATGTTACTCAAAAATTGTTACTCGATTAAAAAAATTTTCTGAGCTAAGATGACAGTGACTGTCTTCTAAATTTTAGTTTCAGTTAATTTTTCAAAACAAAACCAACACAATCAAAGCCCCCTTGTGCACCTCTGACTGTATCCCTCCCTGCCTTCCAATTATCCTGAAATTGATATTTATCACTCCCATCTTTTGTACGTGTGTCTCACATCCTGTACCTTAGTCTTTTCTTGTTAATTAAAGCAGATGTTCCATGTAAACTTATTTATTAATATTTCTTCAACTGAAATATCATTTGGACCTAGGGTAAAGTTAAATATACTATTGTGTTATATTACTCCGTTTACTTTCTTCTATGTTTGCCTTTGAATTGTCCAACTCTTTGCTAGTTCCATGCTTGGTTTAACCCAGCCAGTGTTCTGCCGTCTGTGGTTAGTAGAACTCAGAAATTGGAGGAATCCAGAACAGTAGTTGAAATACTTGGGGGCGGGGGACAGGGTAGGAGTGGAGGGTAGGAGCAAGAGGGCAAAGAGAAATGAAATGCAGCTGAGAGAATAATCAGATTCCTTCCAAAGCAACTGAACATTGTCAGTCCGCATAGCATCATAAATAGCTTTCTGAAACTACTTTTTTTTTTTTTTTTGAGACGGAGCCTTGCTCTGCTGCTCAGGCTGGAGTGCGGTGGCGCGATCTCGGCTCACTGCAACCTCTGCCTCCCAGGTTCAGGCGATTCTCCTGCCTAAGCCTCCCGAGTAGCTGGGACTACCAGCGTGCGCCACCACGCCCAGCTAATTTTTGTGTTCTTAGTAGAGATGGGGTTTTACCATGTTGGCCAGGATGGTCTCGATCTCTTGACCTCGTGATCTCCTTGCCTTAGCCTCCCAAAGTGCTGGGATTACAGGCATGAACCACCACACCCGGCCAGAAACTACTTTTTACGGCTGGAGTTTCAGAACTAATTTAGTAAAGGATTGAAAAGGAAGGAGGATACAGTTGACTCATTTGTACAGAGTATATGACTCATTTGTACAGAATGAAAACATGTTTATGAAGGTTCACACTAAGTGAAAGCTGGCATCCAAGTTGATTCAGACAAAAGTGAAAGTCAAGAAGTTAATAGTACATTAATTCTCCAAATGCATGCCAGCAGAGCGTGGCAGGAAGGTACACAAGTCAGCAGATCTGGGTTGTCCTGGTTCTCCTATTGACTCGTGTGTGTGATGTTAGGTGGGTGAATCTTGGCTTTGAATCTCCATTTGTTACTAAACTTTCTTAAAATTTTAAATTTTAGGGAAGACATGTAAGGAATTTGCATAAGACAGTTATGCAAAATGGAGCTGGAGGAGCTTTATTTGTGGTAAGTAATTACTTAGATTTCTTTGGAAAGAAGATAAGTCTGAAAAACTGTTTTTGTTGTGTAGCACAGAGATACTCCTGAGAATAACCCTGATACTCCATTTGATTTCACACCAGAAAACTATAAGGTATGGCTAAATTAACATTATAATTAATTTACATGTATAAAATGATGTTCTTTCTTTTATACAGAGGATAGAGGCAATTGTAAAAAACTATCCAGAAGGCCATAAAGCAGCAGCTGTTCTTCCAGTCCTGGATTTAGCCCAAAGGCAGAATGGGTGGTTGCCCATCTCTGCTATGAACAAGGTACTGGATTCATTTTTGCCTTAGTTCTAAAATTATCTTATTTTTAAATGTCCTAATATTTTAGGTTGCAGAAGTTTTACAAGTACCTCCAATGAGAGTATATGAAGTAGCAACTTTTTATACAATGTATAATCGAAAGCCAGTTGGAAAGTATCACATTCAGGTCTGCACTACTACACCCTGCATGCTTCGAAACTCTGACAGCATACTGGAGGCCATTCAGAAAAAGCTTGGTAGGGAATACATGATATTTGTAACACTGATACTGGTCCTTAGAGTGTTTATTTGTATTTTTAGGAATAAAGGTTGGGGAGACTACACCTGACAAACTTTTCACTCTTATAGAAGTGGAATGTTTAGGGGCCTGTGTGAACGCACCAATGGTTCAAATAAATGACAATTACTATGTGAGTATTTCAGGTAATACAAGTTAAAGTTGTTAAATATGACTATTGTTAATTTTTTTTCCAGGAGGATTTGACAGCTAAGGATATTGAAGAAATTATTGATGAGCTCAAGGCTGGCAAAATCCCAAAACCAGGGCCAAGGTATGCTTTATTTATATATAGGAAGTTTTAGTCATTAATAGTTTAATATTACTTTTCATTTCAGGAGTGGACGCTTCTCTTGTGAGCCAGCTGGAGGTCTTACCTCTTTGACTGAACCACCCAAGGGACCTGGATTTGGTGTACAAGCAGGCCTTTAATTTATATTGAACTGTAAATATGTCACTAGAGAAATAAAATATGGACTTCCAATCTACGTAAACTTATTTGTTTATTCTGCTCTGTGTACATCCT